TCTTATAACTTAACTTCTCAAATTAAACTCATCATTTCTCCTCTGTGTTCCCTTGCTCAACGATATTTATGCCCAAATCCTATTCTGAAATCTGGGAGTCATACTAGAATCCAAATTCCCCTTTATCCTCTACATGAAATTAGTCAAAAAGTTCTATTGATTCTAAGCCCCATTAATTCTCAAAATTCATCTCAACTGCCACTGCTTTAGTTTAGATTTTCATCACCCACTGCCTTCAAACTGGTGTCTCTGTCTCCAATTTTGTCTTCCTCAAATTAATCTTCTATGTTGTGTTAGAGTGATCATAAAAGTTAAATCTGACCATGAAGCTGGCCTACTTAAAAATCTTCAGTAGCTTACTGTTGCTCTAAGGGTAAACTCTCTACTCTTTAACATTCAGCATACCAAAGGCCCTGTGCTCCCTCAAATGATTATAGATGACTCCACTTTGGATTCAGCTATACTGCTTTTGTAATTCCCAGCAAGGTGCCACTAATGGCTTTGTTTGTGCTATTCCCTCTGCCTGGACTGTCTTTCCCTGTCTGCTTGGCTAAGCTCCCCTTCATGATTCAGCTTAGGTATCCCCCATTCATGCTCCCACATCATCCGATGCTATGCTGTGAGCACTACTGTATCCGGTCCCTCACTATATCTAGTTGTTCCAAGGCAGGGACTAAATTCTTCATTCCTGCACTCTGCGCCCTAGCACCATGCATTTTCGTGAATCACTCCCTGGTTTGGGGTACTGGTGTGTATGTGTATGCGCATGTGCGTATATGCGCATATGAATGGAGAGTAAATTTGAATTTTTGCTGGGCACACGGCGCAGTGAAGACAAGAAAGGGGCACTATTTTAACACAACCTTTTCCCGTGATCACCACCGAAAATTACTGACGAGTCAATCACCTCAGATCTCTCAAGCAGTCCAGCCTACGCAACAGTACTCCACCTCTGCGCCTGTGCGGGGAGGGTAAGGCGGGGCCAGCAACTTCCTCAGCTGGAGGGAGAGCGCACGGTGGAGCCGCCAGTTGAGAAGGACTCTGATCCGGCTCAGCTTTCCAATCAGCTGCGGAAGGAGCCACGCTTTCGGGGGTTGCAAGATGGCGGCCACCAGTGGAACTGATGAGCCGGTGAGACGCTGTTCTGGGGTCGGGTGAGTGGGGGGAGCCTTGAACTCTTTTTCCTCCTTTCTAGGTTTCCGGGGAGTTGGTGTCTGTGGCACATGCGCTTTCTCTCCCAGCAGAGTCGTATGGCAACGATGTGAGTATGACTCACCCACAGCTCCCACCCACTTTATGACCTGGCATTCTTCACTCCTTTGCAGCCTGACATTGAGATGGCTTGGGCCATGAGAGCAATGCAGCATGCTGAAGTCTATTACAAGGTGAGTTGTCTTTCTTCATCATTAAGCAGAATTAGCATCTGTATGTTGTCTTACTGTTTCGCAGCTGATTTCATCAGTTGACCCACAGTTCCTGAAACTCACCAAAGTAGATGACCAAATTTACTCTGAGTTCCGGAAAAATTTTGAGACCCTTAGGATAGATGTGTTGGACCCAGAAGAACTCAAGTCAGAATCAGCCAAAGAGGTAAAAATTCTCTTTCTTAAATATTACTTAGCTGTCAGCTAAAGCATCGTTTTTGCCTTTATAGAAGTGGAGGCCATTCTGCTTGAAGTTTAATGGGATTGTTGAAGACTTCAACTATGGTACTTTGCTGCGACTAGATTGTTCTCAGGGCTACACTGAGGAAAACACCATCTTTGGTGAGTTTCTTCCCTCTGGAATTGTTTCTGTGTAGGATGATAATCAATTCTGTTCACTTTTCAGCCCCCAGGATACAATTCTTTGCCATTGAAATTGCTCGGAACCGGGAAGGCTATAACAAAGCTGTTTATATCAGTGTTCAGGACAAAGAAGGAGAGAAAGGAGTCAACAATGGAGGAGAAAAAAGAGCTGACAGTGGAGAAGAAGAGAACACCAAGAATGGAGGAGAGAAAGGAGCTGATAGTGGAGAAGAAAAAGAGGAAGGAATCAACAGAGAAGACAAAACTGACAAAGGAGGAGAAAAAGGGAAAGAAGCTGACAAAGAAATCAACAAAAGTGGTGAAAAAGCTATGTAAGGTATACAGGGAACAGCACTCTAGAAGCTATGACTCAATTGAGACTACAAGTACCACGGTGCTACTTGCACAGACCCCTTTGGTTAAATGTAAATTCTTGTACAATTGAAGGATACGCAGAAGGACATCTTTCTAGTCTAACAGTCAGGAGCTGCTCTGGTCATTCCCTTGTATGAACTGGTCTAAAGACTGTTAGTGGGGTGTTAGTTGATTTTTCCTGGTATACTGTTTCTTGGCTGACACTACTGGTCAAGTAAGAAATTTGTAAATAAATTTCTTTTGGTTCTTATTATCTATATCTGTGACTGACTTTAAAAAGGTATTTGACACTTGAAATTTTTTTCAAATATGTAATCTCATCACCATGTCTTATATAAGATAATTTACTCCTGTTTCTTACTGCTTCTCACTGTTTCCTGTAGTGAAGTTCTCTAAACT